TCCGTAACTGTTCCCTTTGATATTTAAAGGGCATCTATTAGACCCATATTAAGTATTTTCTCAATGCTCCTAGCCAGTTTTATTCCATTGCAGTCCCAAGCGATCCCCTTCCTTACACAAGCCAGACAACCACGCCCCTTGTCTTTTTCACGAGTTAATAAGCAATATTCAACTCTCTCAGCGCTACTCTCCTGTTAGGGACGCCAGGAAACTTCCAGCTCCGCTTTTGCTACGTTCTCCCACTGGATTCGACAAGATTACTGTGAAACAGTCTCTACAAGGCAAGTTAAGTTTGCCCGATAAAGTTCAGAGAATGATCCAGAAAGCCTCATGGGTGAGGGTGGTCAGTACCCTAACCACGCCCACCCCTCTCTCCTCTCTACTGAGAGGCGACTCCAAATTCGCAACCACTTTGTTTTACGAGCGCCTCCCACCTCCGCGCATGCGCCTTACGCCTTCCACAATATCACACCATTGCCCGTTCGCACCTCGTACGCATGCGCCAATTCTATCGCCTCAGTTCCTGTTACTAATTCCTTGTGCCCTCAGCGGCCAAAGCTCACGACCCTCGCTATTGCTCCCGCGCCAGCACTAACCGATACTCAAACTCCTCGTCGTCGTATTTGTCCGAATAGTAAATTTGTTTGTGCGACATGATCGCTCGGTTTGCTAGCCTTCAGCCCCGCGCCGCCAACCTCCAAGCAACTCCCAACAGCACGCGCTCCCACCCACTTTGGCCTCGCTTTCAAACACGCCGCCCGCACTTCCTATTGGTCCGTTTGGCTCGAGGCGGGACACCTCTACTTTCAAGCCTCCGATTGGCTTAGATTTACTTCTCTTCGGATCCTTATTGGAGGGCAGTTCTCACGCTTCTCAAGAACGAGCGTGGGTCAAAAGTAGGCGTCTTATTGGCCACCACTGCCTTTGTGCGCGATCTCGCGCTGCCATTGGCTAACTCGGGAAAGTGGGAAGCGTGAAGGAGGGACCCTGAGGTAGAGGGTCAGGGGTTAGTGAGGCCGGAAGTGAGTGTAATAAAGTTTCTCCAGGGAGGCAGGGCCCGGGGAGAAAGTTGGAGCGGTAACCTAAGCTGGCAGTGGCGTGATCCGGCACCAAATCGGCCCGCGGTGCGGTGCGGAGACTCCATGAGGCCCTGGTGAGTCTTGACTTTTTTCTCCTTAGGTGACTCTATCTTTTTTTTTTTTTTTTTTTTTTTTAAGACGGAGTTTCGCTCTTATCGTCCAGGCTGGAGTGCAATGGTGCGATCTCGGCTCACTGCAACCTCCGCCTCCTGAGTTCAAGTGATTCTCCTGCCTCAGCCTCCTGAGTAGCTGGGATTACAGGCGCCCACCACCACGCCCGGCTAATTTTTGTATTTTTAGTAGAGACGGGGTTTCCCCATGTTGGCTAGGCTAGCCTCGAACTCCTGACCTCAGGTGCTCCACCCTTATCAGCCTCCTTAAGTGTTAGGATTACAGGCGTTAGCCACTGCGCCCGTCCCCGTTTTCCTCTTTCTTAACCTCCTCCAAGGGTAGAACTATTTGAAAGGGCTGAACGTGGGGTTTGGCACGAGAGGGAGAGAGAGACTTGCCCTCAGACTCCCAGCCTCACTTCCTGGCTTTCCCTTCCCAGGACCAACCTCATCCCAGAAGTAGCTCTAGGCCTTCCTAGACATAAGTGGATAAGACCATGGATTTGTTGGTGTGTGGCATGTGGGTGTGACATGAGCAAAAGTTTTCTACTACCAGAAGAACGGTAGTTTGGAGTGGGGGTAGATAATAGTGCTCTTTTTGTTGTTTGATTTTTTTTTTTTTAAGGGACAGTTCAGTCGCTACTTCTCTGTCTCTTCCCCTCCCCCTAACCAGAGTTCTTGTCTGGGCATTCCTCCTGGCCCCGTTTGCCCAGCCTTCCCTGCTGGAAACATTCCTGAGGCTTTCGCCATTTCCTGCCACTTCCCGCCCCTGTCCCCTCCTCCCAGTTGGGCTGCGAAGCCACACACAGCTTTTCCCCTACACCCAATCACCTGGACTTCCAGTAGGCAATCTCCTTTCTCCCTATGTAAATTTCAAGAGTCATACGTCTTTCTTTTCTTCCGAACGCCCACACCCGTTGGTCCTTCCCTGGCTCTGGATACTGTAGGCTCCCACAGAACATCATCTCTACAGATGAGGGACATCCTAGTGTGTGTTTGTGTGTTTTGGGGGTGTGAGGCTATGGTGGAATCCTTTCCTCATTCTCTCTATGCCCGAGAGCTGGCTGGAAATGAAGTGATAAAATTCCTTCTCAGGATTGGCTGGCAGAGTGACAAAGCTCTTCTGGAATGAGCACTAAGGGGAGATGTAAGAGTTAAGCACAGCATCTAACACACTTCAAGTGTTAATGTTGTTAATCAGGATAATTATCTATCTATATTTTAATTCTCTGAAGTAAATCTAAGGGTAATTCCAAGGTGAGCTGGGGGGAATACGTATTTTTTTTTTTTTGAGACGGAGTTTTGCTCTTGTCACCTAGGCTGGAGTGCAATGGCTCGATCTCGGCTCACTGCAACCTCCGCCTCCTGGGTTCGAGCGATTCTCCTGCCTCAGCCTCCTGAGCTGGGATTACAGGTGCCCGCCACCACGCCCAGCTAATTTTTGTATTTTTAGTAGAGACAGGGTTTCACCATGTTGACCAGGCTGGTCTCGAACTCCTGACTTCAGGTGATCCACCCGCCTCAGCCTCCCAAAGTGCTGGTATCACAGGTGTGAGCCACCGCGCCCGGTAGGAATACGTATCTTTGTTTTTTTTTTTTTGGTCACTTTCCAGCTTTGCCTGTGGCATTCTCCGGAAGAGCAGTGGCAGGAAGCCGTGGGTGGCAGGAATGGGTTTGGGACTGTTCCCTGTGTCCAGCTTCAACCCATCTTCTCCTGACACCCCTTTCTCCTGTACTTATTTTTCTCCTGTCCTTATTGACGCAGATGTGTCTTCTGATCTCTCTGTCCCTTCCTGGCCTGTAGTTTCTACTTCTCTTGGAGAACTGTTTCTTCCACCTCCTCCAGCCAGGCTCCTTCCCTGGTGTGAAGGATGCTGTGCTCTTTGGTGGGGCTTAGGGCCCTGTAAGAGGAGGGATGTGAATTGGGGTGGTTTGGAGTGGGAGTGGGGACCTGATTGCCTCATTCTCACCCTTGACAGTGTGCTGTGTTAACAAGCCCTGTGGAAAGGGGAGACAGGACAGTGCTTGGCTATGAGCCATCGGTCTTGGTGTGGTAGATGGCATACGTAGAGAACAAGCCGTGACCAGCATGTCCTCTTGTTCCCTTCTTGCCTGGTAGCTTCCTGATGTATCATCCAGGTTGAACTTTATTCCCCTTTTTTCACCAGCTTTGCTCTTCCTCTTGGCCCTGCTCTGCATCCATTGGGACCACTTACTTCCCATCCCCACTTCGCTAGCTCCAGTCCACAGCTGCTGTAGCAGAGGATGCTAATGGCCCAGGCTTACTGTATGGGGTAGCGGTTGGGGGTGGCCTGGGCTGGGGCCAGCCAGCTTTCGGGCATAGAGAGGGTGGGGGAATTCGAGTGTCCAACCAGGACAGGAAGGGAAATGCTGAGCTCTGAGATCTCCTCCCTTTTCCACCCCCAGCTGCCTCTGTTTCCTCCCTCATTCCCCTGTACTCCTGCCTGGCTTCCTGCCCCCTTTGGCCTGCGTGTGTCCGGTTTTGAGTGACCCAGACCTCCTATCTCCTTCCTTTCCGTCCCACTCTTCCATCCTTCCCTCCCACCCCCACTTTACTTCTCCCCAGATTACTAGTTGTTTGTATAGGGCAGGGGAGAGGGGCTTGGATAGCCCTACCCCCTGCTCCAGTTCGAGGTTGGGGCGGGGTGGGGGCTCAGCCCCTCTGAGCCTGTGAGTCAGCACTGTCCTCACGATTGGTCTCTCCCCTTAGCTCCCCGCCCCTGGGGAGGAGCCAGAAGCGCTGGGTCCAGCCTGTTCTCTTCTCAGCCAGAGAAGAGGCTCCACGTTGGGCGGGGATGGGGCCTGAAACTGTCTGGGTCTGAGCTGGGGAGCGGAAGCCACTTGTCCCTCTCCCTCCCCAGGACTTCTGTGACTCCTGGGCCACAGAGGTCCAACCAGGCTAAGGGCCTGGGGATACCCCCTGCCTGGCCCCCTTGCCCAAACTGGCAGGGGGGCCAGGCTGGGCAGCAGCCCCTCTTTCACCTCAACTATGGATCTCCTGCCCCCCAAGCCCAAGTACAATCCACTCCGGAATGAGTCTCTGTCATCGCTGGAGGAAGGGGCTTCTGGGTCCACCCCCCCGGAGGAGCTGCCTTCCCCATCAGCTTCATCCCTGGGGCCCATCCTGCCTCCTCTGCCTGGGGACGATAGTCCCACTACCCTGTGCTCCTTCTTCCCCCGGATGAGCAACCTGAGGCTGGCCAACCCGGCTGGGGGGCGCCCAGGGTCTAAGGGGGAGCCAGGAAGGGCAGCTGATGATGGGGAGGGGATCGTAGGGGCAGCCATGCCAGACTCAGGCCCCCTACCCCTCCTCCAGGACATGAACAAGCTGAGTGGAGGCGGCGGGCGCAGGACTCGGGTGGAAGGGGGCCAGCTTGGGGGCGAGGAGTGGACCCGCCACGGGAGCTTTGTCAATAAGCCCACGCGGGGCTGGCTGCATCCCAACGACAAAGTCATGGGACCCGGGGTTTCCTACTTGGTTCGGGTGAGTGAACATCCTCCTCTCCATTCCCCCGCCTGACCTGCTGTCCTCTTCTCCCTCCCCTTAGTACATGGGTTGTGTGGAGGTCCTCCAGTCAATGCGTGCCCTGGACTTCAACACCCGGACTCAGGTCACCAGGTTAGTGGGGAGGGAGTGGATTGTGGGAGTCCGGCGCTGGGTCTGAGTACCCCTCTTTCCCCAGGGAGGCCATCAGTCTGGTGTGTGAGGCTGTGCCGGGTGCTAAGGGGGCGACAAGGAGGAGAAAGGTACTTGGGGTCCTTGGGGATAGGGATGCTGCCTCACCTTCTGAGACCCTGGGCCCTACCTTAGCCCTGTAGCCGCCCGCTCAGCTCTATCCTGGGGAGGAGTAACCTGAAATTTGCTGGAATGCCAATCACTCTCACCGTCTCCACCAGCAGCCTCAACCTCATGGCCGCAGACTGCAAACAGGTTGGTGAAGGTGGGCAGACGGACCAGAAACACTTCCTTCTTCATCCCCTGCCCTAATTCTCAGATCATCGCCAACCACCACATGCAATCTATCTCATTTGCATCCGGCGGGGATCCGGTGAGTTGGGGAACAGAGCAAAGGCGGTGGGAGAACTGTAAAATTTTTTGACCTTCCTCCCCAGGACACAGCCGAGTATGTCGCCTATGTTGCCAAAGACCCTGTGAATCAGAGAGGTGAGGCATGGTGGGGAGCACTGGGTGGGTCTCAGCTCACTGACAGCCTCTGCTGTGCCCTCAGCCTGCCACATTCTGGAGTGTCCCGAAGGGCTTGCCCAGGATGTCATCAGCACCATTGGCCAGGCCTTCGAGTTGCGCTTCAAACAATACCTCAGGAACCCACCCAAACTGGTCACCCCTCATGACAGGTGAGCAGGTGGGGAGAGTGTGGAGCAGCTCTTACAGCCACAGCTTCACTGTCCTGTCCCTCAGGATGGCTGGCTTTGATGGCTCAGCATGGGATGAGGAGGAGGAAGAGCCACCTGACCATCAGTACTATAATGACTTCCCGGGGAAGGAACCCCCCTTGGGGGGGGTGGTAGACATGAGGCTTCGGGAAGGAGCCGCTCCAGGGGCTGCTCGACCCACTGCACCCAATGCCCAGACCCCCAGCCACTTGGGAGCTACATTGGTAAGTTGCTTGGATGGAGGCGGGCTGGGGCTCTTCTGGTCTCACCTTATTTTTATCCCTGCAGCCTGTAGGACAGCCTGTTGGGGGAGATCCAGAAGTCCGCAAACAGATGCCACCTCCACCACCCTGTCCAGGTATGAAGGGAGCCGAGATAGGCAGAGCTGGGGGATCACTGTAGAGCCTCCCTTTCCTCAGCAGGCAGAGAGCTTTTTGATGATCCCTCCTATGTCAACGTCCAGAACCTAGACAAGGCCCGGCAAGCAGTGGGTGGTGCTGGGCCCCCCAATCCTGCTATCAATGGCAGTGCACCCCGGGACCTGTTTGACATGAGTGAGTGCTCGTCTCTCTCCTCTCTGCATCCCTACTTCCCCTCACCCTCCCTCTATACTTCCAGAGCCCTTCGAAGATGCTCTTCGCGTGCCTCCACCTCCCCAGTCGGTGTCCATGGCTGAGCAGCTCCGAGGGGAGCCCTGGTTCCATGGGAAGCTGAGCCGGCGGGAGGCTGAGGCACTGCTGCAGCTCAATGGGGACTTCCTGGTACGGGAGAGCACGACCACACCTGGCCAGTATGTGCTCACTGGCTTGCAGAGTGGGCAGCCTAAGCATTTGCTACTGGTGGACCCTGAGGGTGTGGTGAGTGTGGCAGAGGTGTGGGTGAGGGGTGGTGAATTGACCTTCTTCCTTCCCACCCTCCCAGGTTCGGACTAAGGATCACCGCTTTGAAAGTGTCAGTCACCTTATCAGCTACCACATGGACAATCACTTGCCCATCATCTCTGCGGGCAGCGAACTGTGTCTACAGCAACCTGTGGAGCGGAAACTGTGATCTGCCCTAGCGCTCTCTTCCAGAAGATGCCCTCCAATCCTTTCCACCCTATTCCCTAACTCTCGGGACCTCGTTTGGGAGTGTTCTGTGGGCTTGGCCTTGTGTCAGAGCTGGGAGTAGCATGGACTCTGGGTTTCATATCCAGCTGAGTGAGAGGGTTTGAGTCAAAAGCCTGGGTGAGAATCCTGCCTCTCCCCAAACATTAATCACCAAAGTATTAATGTACAGAGTGGCCCCTCACCTGGGCCTTTCCTGTGCCAACCTGATGCCCCTTCCCCAAGAAGGTGAGTGCTTGTCATGGAAAATGTCCTGTGGTGACAGGCCCAGTGGAACAGTCACCCTTCTGGGCAAGGGGGAACAAATCACACCTCTGGGCTTCAGGGTATCCCAGACCCCTCTCAACACCCGCCCCCCCCATGTTTAAACTTTGTGCCTTTGACCATCTCTTAGGTCTAATGATATTTTATGCAAACAGTTCTTGGACCCCTGAATTCAATGACAGGGATGCCAACACCTTCTTGGCTTCTGGGACCTGTGTTCTTGCTGAGCACCCTCTCCGGTTTGGGTTGGGATAACAGAGGCAGGAGTGGCAGCTGTCCCCTCTCCCTGGGGATATGCAACCCTTAGAGATTGCCCCAGAGCCCCACTCCCGGCCAGGCGGGAGATGGACCCCTCCCTTGCTCAGTGCCTCCTGGCCGGGGCCCCTCACCCCAAGGGGTCTGTATATACATTTCATAAGGCCTGCCCTCCCATGTTGCATGCCTATGTACTCTACGCCAAAGTGCAGCCCTTCCTCCTGAAGCCTCTGCCCTGCCTCCCTTTCTGGGAGGGCGGGGTGGGGGTGACTGAATTTGGGCCTCTTGTACAGTTAACTCTCCCAGGTGGATTTTGTGGAGGTGAGAAAAGGGGCATTGAGACTATAAAGCAGTAGACAATCCCCACATACCATCTGTAGAGTTGGAACTGCATTCTTTTAAAGTTTTATATGCATATATTTTAGGGCTGTAGACTTACTTTCCTATTTTCTTTTCCATTGCTTATTCTTGAGCACAAAATGATAATCAATTATTACATTTATACATCACCTTTTTGACTTTTCCAAGCCCTTTTACAGCTCTTGGCATTTTCCTCGCCTAGGCCTGTGAGGTAACTGGGATCGCACCTTTTATACCAGAGACCTGAGGCAGATGAAATTTATTTCCATCTAGGACTAGAAAAACTTGGGTCTCTTACCGCGAGACTGAGAGGCAGAAGTCAGCCCGAATGCCTGTCAGTTTCATGGAGGGGAAACGCAAAACCTGCAGTTCCTGAGTACCTTCTACAGGCCCGGCCCAGCCTAGGCCCGGGGTGGCCACACCACAGCAAGCCGGCCCCCCCTCTTTTGGCCTTGTGGATAAGGGAGAGTTGACCGTTTTCATCCTGGCCTCCTTTTGCTGTTTGGATGTTTCCACGGGTCTCACTTATACCAAAGGGAAAACTCTTCATTAAAGTCCGTATTTCTTCTACCTCTGCCTCTTAACCCTTCTGGGAAGCCTAT